TTTCTTTCAAAACACATCTAAAAATTAGTAAAATGCCTAAAGGGAAGCTTTATTTACTTGGTAGAAAAGCTGAAAGAAAAAAAACATATTCTTCACAATTTCAGAGGTGACAAAAATCTCTTATATTTCAGTAGTTTCTGATCTCCCTTAAGGGATTTGAGAATTATATATAATATTGCATAATCTTAAGCTGATTAATGTTAAAGTGCTATTGGTCTATTTTAACTGTGTACTTCTTAAAATATAATGAAAGAATTTATTTGGTAATCCTGAATCTATTGACCTCACAAACACTGGTCATTATTTTGGTGGAAATATTCATAAGCATTTTTAGTTACTGATTTCTAACAATTGTTTCTTATTATCTTCCTGATTTTACAATTCCCCAAAGTAAAGGTGCGAAAAACAAACATCTACCCTCCTTTTCGACAAATGCCATGATAGAGGGGAGACCTGTGTGGTGTAAAGACAAATGCAGACATTTGGAAGTTGATGGTTTTAAGATTCAGTAAAAACTTGAGAGTTTTGGCTTCAAATCCCCACGCTAGTTTTAGTTCTACCGGATACGTGTCCCCTACCCATTTCAAAGGACCCAGTCACCTCGGCTCTTGCCTGAGTTTCAGAGTCCCGCCGGAGTTAGAGCTGGCAGAGTCCAATTGCTCAGAGCGCCGAGGCGGGGGCGGGGCAGGGGGACGCTTGCAGGTCCGGTGGTCCCGCGGGCTGCGAGCCCCCACGGCCGACCCTAGCTGCAGACCCTCCTGGAGAACCTCAGGCCTTTCCCCCAGAAACATCCCTAAAAGGCGTTCCCTTTGTTCATTCATTCAACAAATATTTGTTCAATCTCATATGCCCCTCTGTCTTGGGAAAACCAATTAGGGCCTCTGCAGCCTCAACACAGGGGCACTGTTCCCGCCTATTAATGACGCAATGAACCCGGGAAGACGAATCTCGACCACTGTTTCGCAAATACCGCGTGTGATTTATTAAATGCCGTCTCTCCGAGTCCCAAGCGGCCGGGAGCATTATGCCACCTCCCTTGCCCTCATCTCTCACTGCCATGCAAGAAAGCGTTAATGGCAAATAGGGCACGTAGCCACACTCCGTCGTTCCTGCTTCCAAGCAAACCTTGTGCCAGGTTCCTCATTTCGCGAGGCTCCACTCTCTTGGGCTTCAGGCTGCCGCTGGGCCTCCAGCACCAAAGGGCAATAGGGGTCTGAGAGTCCGGGCCTCAGGCATCTTCAGGCCGCAGGTGGGTGGAGAATAACGCCCGCGCGTGGCAGCGCATACTTTTAGTTAATCTTTTGTTTTTACAGACTGGCATAGTGAGTATGGTATACACACAATCGGAGATTCTACAGAAGGAAGTGTACCTCTTTGAACGCATTGATTCTCAAAATCGAGAGATCATGAAACACCTGAAGGCAATTTGTTTTCTTCGACCTACAAAGGTACTGCATAAACTGAGCTTCCATCTGCCCAGCATATTTTGTTTGCTTGTTCTTCATTTTCTAGGAGAATGTGGATTATATTATTCAGGAGCTCCGAAGACCCAAATACACTATATATTTCATTTGTAAGTATGTTAGTTCACTTTTTCAAACATGTCCTTTGAGTCAACCCCAACTCATGTGTTTCAGATTTCAGTAATGTGATCAGCAAGAGTGACGTGAAGTCATTGGCTGAAGCTGATGAACAGGAAGTTGTGGCTGAGGTTCAGGTAAACATATTGGTCCTGTAACACATCTCGTATGGAATGACTATTCTTGGTGCTTTATTTGCAGGAATTTTATGGTGATTACATTGCTGTGAACCCACATTTGTTTTCCCTCAATATTTTGGGTTGCTGCCAGGTATGGAAGGAAAGGTTTAATTTATCAGTCGAATTTTCTCTGAATATATGTTTTTAACAAAAAGGGTCGAAATTGGGATCCAGCCCAGCTATCTAGAACAACTCAAGGGCTTACAGCTCTCCTTTTATCTCTGAAGAAGTGTCCCATGATTCGTTATCAGCTCTCATCAGAGGCAGCAAAGAGACTTGCAGAGTGCGTTAAGGTATGGCATTACCTATTCCTGGTTCCAAAACATTGCACAAACCATCTTTCTCTCTCACCCACAGCAAGTGATAACTAAAGAATATGAACTGTTTGAATTCCGTCGGACAGAGGTTCCTCCATTGCTCCTTATTTTAGATCGCTGTGATGATGCCATCACCCCATTGCTAAACCAGGTACAAAACCCTTTCTTGGCATAATAGAAGGAGTTACCTTTTTTTTTCATAATTCTTTATTTAGTGGACATATCAGGCCATGGTCCACGAACTACTAGGCATAAACAACAATCGGATTGATCTTTCCAGAGTGCCGGGAATCAGTAAAGACTTAAGAGAAGTGGTCCTATCTGCTGAAAATGATGAATTCTATGCTAATGTAGGTGGTTTAAATTTTTTTAAATTGTCTTTATGAAGTGTGCTTCCAACTTTCTTTTTCACAGAATATGTACCTGAACTTTGCTGAGATTGGTAGCAATATAAAGAATCTCATGGAAGATTTTCAGAAGAAGAAACCAAAAGAACAGCAAAAACTAGAATCAATAGCAGACATGAAGGTAAATTGAACATGTACATGAATGACAAACATAGAACCTCCCATTGATGTTTTTCCCATGGCAGGCGTTTGTTGAGAATTATCCACAGTTCAAGAAAATGTCTGGGACTGTTTCAAAGCATGTGACAGTGGTTGGAGAACTGTCTCGATTGGTCAGTGAACGGAATCTGCTGGAGGTTTCAGAGGTTGAGCAAGAACTGGCCTGTCAAAATGACCATTCTAGTGCTCTCCAGGTCAGTCCAATTTGATGAGCACCTACTATGTGGGGGGATAAATATAAGTTCTATCTTTCTTCAGAATATAAAAAGGCTTCTGCAGAACCCCAAAGTGACAGAGTTTGATGCTGCCCGCCTGGTGATGCTTTATGCTTTACATTATGAGCGACACAGCAGCAATAGCCTGCCAGGACTAATGATGGACCTCAGGAATAAAGGTGTTTCTGAGAAGTATCGAAAGGTAACCAGTTTCCATATTAGCCCACCAAACAGAGCAATCAAAATTTGCTTCTCTTTCTTAATAGCTCGTGTCTGCAGTTGTTGAATATGGTGGTAAACGAGTCAGAGGAAGTGACCTCTTCAGCCCCAAAGATGCTGTGGCTATCACCAAACAATTCCTCAAAGGACTGAAGGTATAGACATCTCCTCTATGCTCTCCTGAGTGAATGACATAAGAACCATTTTCCCCTGTTTTAGGGAGTAGAAAATGTATATACACAGCATCAACCTTTCCTACATGAAACCCTGGATCATCTCATCAAAGGAAGGCTTAAGGAAAACCTATATCCTTATTTAGGCCCCAGCACACTCAGAGACAGGTAAGCTAACAAAGATATTAATAATAAAAGCCCTGTGATAATATCTCATTCTTCATTATTGCAGACCTCAGGATATCATTGTGTTTGTAATTGGAGGAGCCACCTATGAAGAGGCTCTAACAGTTTATAACCTGAACCGCACCACTCCTGGAGTGAGGATTGTCCTGGGAGGCACCACAGTGCACAACACGAAAAGGTAAAAGAGAACATTCATTCTACAACTGTGTCTTTCCTTCAAGTAACCTCAAACTACTTATCAGTTTCCTAGAGGAAGTTCTGGCTTCTGGACTGCACAGCCGAAGCAAGGAGAGCTCTCAAGTCACATCAAGGTCAGCGAGCAGAAGATGAAACGGTGGTTGGGGGAAGGGCACAGCTTCCTCTCTTGTCCCCACTACAGGTTTTCCCTACTAAACAAAGGTGTTGGAGAGCAGCTTTGGGTTCTGTGCTGGTTGTTAGAACTCATCTCCAGGTAGCCCACGGATACGTGGTTGGCACAGACACAAGACTCCCAGAGTTGTCCTAACAATAAGTCTGAGCCCATCTCAACCCACTTTTCTCCGGTAGTCTTTATGTATCTGTTAGCACAATCACTTCAGTTACTGATGAATTTTGTTGGGATCTGACTTGGGGAAAGGGTTATCAGAGCCTAGAGGGGCTTAAAAAGTAATCATTTGATGTACATACCACACTCCTTGGCTTCCTTTCTCTTCCCTTAACCCTTTCTGCTTTTCATTAACCACATTCCTGCACAACTCATTTCTGAAAACCTACCATGTTTCTTTACAGAGCCATCCAAAAATTTTTTGTCCCTACATAGCAATTTTCTGTGGCACTGAGAAACCATGTATGACCACAATAAAAATCCATTTTGTGAAAGGATATGAGTGATTTAGTTTTATTTCTTTGAGGCTAA